TTTTGAGCACTGCTAGAAGTTTGGGGTAAGATCTTTTACTTTTTTTATATTAAAAAAATATATTTTTTTGAGATGGAGTCTCACTCTTTCGCCCAGGCTGGAGTACACTGGTGTGGCCTCGGCTCACTGCAACCTCCACCTCCCGGGTTCAAGAGAACCCGGAGAGGGAGAGCCTCAGCCTCCCGAGTAGCTGGGATTACAGGTGCCCACCACCATGCCCGGCTAATTTTTGTATTTTTAGTAGAGATAGAGTTTCAATCCAGGTGGGAGATGGGGTTTCACCATGTTGGCCAGGCTGGTCTCCAACTCCTGACCTCAGGCAATCCGCCCACCTCGGCCTCCCAAAGTGCTGGAATTACAGCCACTGCCCGGCCTGGGGTAAGCTTTCAATGTTGTAACTCCCTCCAGAACCTCATGGCCTATGAAGATGGCCAGGTGGGCCTGGGCCCAGGCTCTGAATGGCCTGCTGCCTCTCTCCTGGACACAGCATTCAACTTCCTGGCTGGGGCTGGGAGTGCAAAGATTTGTTTATTTGTTTCTTTTTTATTGAGACAGAGTCTCACTCTGTCGCCCTGGCTGGAGTGCAGTGGTGCAATCTGGGGTCGATGCAGCCTCTGCCTCCCGGGTTCAAGTGATTCTCGTGCCTCAGCCTGAGTAGCTGGGATTACAGGCATGCGCCACCAGGCCTGGCTAATCTTTTTTGCATTTTTGGTAGAGATGGGGTTTTGCCATTTTGGCCAGGCTGGTCTTGAACTCTTGACCTCCAGTGATCCACCTGCCTCAGCCCCCCAAAGTGCTGGGATTACAGGTGTGAGCCACCACTCCCAGCCTGGGAGTGCAAGGATTTAAATAAAATCTTGTGAAAGTTCAGTTTGGCTCCTTCAGGGACTCGGCCAGGCCGGGGGGCAGCACAGGAGACAGGCTGACTCCCCTGTACAGATGGATGGGGAAACACAGGCAGAGTAGGGACAGGGGACTTACACCAGGTCACACGGGGAGCCTGTGGATGAGGCAGAGGCAGGACTTGGGCCTGGGTCTCTGCGCTAAATGACTCCTGGGCATCCTGCTGAACTCTCTCCCAGAAGGAGATTGGCCTCACATACCCCACTGACCCCTTCCTAGCATGCTTTTTGCCAGACCCATTGAGACTGGCTGAGGACTGGTTGCCATAGAGATGGCCTGTTAGGCAGTTCTACGGTGCGGATGGGGGATGGGGCAGGATGGGGCAGGACACCGATATGCTAAATACCTACCAACAGTTGGTTAGGACCCCGTCGGTGCGACCAGGGCAGGACGTGCGGCTCCAGGCTCCAGGAACCAGAACGGGGCTGCTCAAGCTGCTGTCGACCGTCTCTCAGGACAAGCAGGTGAGGGAGGCCCAGTGAGGACACTTCCAGCTCTGGCTGCTCCTCCCCTACTGTCTCTGCCCAGGGCTGCCTGGGGAGTGGTGATGGTGTGCCAAATCAAGACCTGCAGCAGAGGTCTCAGAGCTCAAGGCAGACAGCAAAGAAGGACCGCAAGCCCAGGGGCCAGAGCAAGAAAGGACAGGGCTCTGAAGAGTCTGAAGAGTAAGCAGCAGTGGGATGGGTCAGGAGGCTGTCCGACCCTGACCCCCACCCTTTCCTTCTTCAGTCACTTCCCGCTTCTTCCTCGGAAACCCTCCTTCCCCTTCCAGTGGGCCTGGGAGAGCATCGCCACAGATGTCCGGGCTGTGCTTCAGCCAAGCTCCCCAACCCCTGGCCACCAAGCCCTGCCCATGCCCTCCTCGTTCTCCCAGCGTCAGTCCAGGCGCAAGTCCACGGCCAACCTCCCAGAGGCCCATGGCTGCTGCTGGAAGACAGAGGCGCAAAACCTGAAGGCGAGACAGCAGCTGGGAGCCTGGGGCGGTGTCTCCATCCCTACTGGCAAAGGGGAGCTAGGATCAGAGCCCCCCAGTGGTCTCCAGCTGCCTGGGAGGAGGCCAGGATCAGGATCGGCGTCCGACAAGCAGGTCCAGCTGCAAAGCCTGGGTGCTGAGGAGGCCGAGAGGGGTCTGAGTTCTGGGGTGCTGCCCCAGCGCCCCAGGAGGGGGTCGATCTCAGAGGAGGAGCAATTTTCAGAGGCCACAGAGGAGGCTGAGGAGGGAGAGCACAGGACTCCCTGCAGAAGGAGGGCTGGTTGTCAGAGAAAGGGGCAGATTTCTGGAGAGGAAGCCTCCGATGAGGGAGAAGTGCAGGGCCAGAGCCAGGGGAGCAGCCCCAGCTTCAACAACCTCCGAAGGCGACAATGGAGGAAGACAAGGGCCAAGGAGCTGCAGGGGCCATGGGACCTGGAGAAGCTGCACAGGCAGCTACAGAGAGACCTGGACTGTGGTGAGCGTGGGGCTCAGAGCCTGGATTCCCCCGGCAGCCCCTGACTTGGTCCCACTGTGGGCAGGCCCCCAAAAGCTGCCCTGGAAGACTTTGAGGGCTGCCTTCCAGGCCTCCAAGCGGAATGGAAAGGCCTATGCCTCGGGATACGATGAAACTTTCGTGTCTGCCAACCTCCCTAATCGCACCTTCCACAAACGACAGGAAGCCACCAGGTAAGAGGGAAGAGAAGGGAGTGGGAGCCCAGACCTCTCATTCCCCTTCCCTTTCTCACCCAAGGAGCCTGCTGCAGGCCTGGGAGCGGCAGCGGCAGGAGGAGCGGCAGCAGGCCGAGCTGCGGCGGGCCCGGACACAGCATGTACAGCGGCAGGTGGCCCACTGCCTGGCAGCCTACGCACCCAGAGGGAGCCGGGGCCCTGGGGCGGCCCAGCGCAAGCTGGAGGAGCTGAGGTAGGGAGCCTGGGCTTCGGGAGGCCTGGTTGGTTAGCTGCACAAAGGCCTGTCTCCCCTGCAGGCGCCAGGAGCGACAGCGCTTTGCTGAGTACCAGGCGGAGCTGCAAGGCATCCAGCACAGGGTGCAGGCCCGGCCCTTCCTGTTCCAGCAGGCTATGCAGGTGAGGCTGGCACCTGGGCAAGCACATAGCTGCAGTAACCCGATCCCCACCTTGCCCTCGGCAGCCCTGGTGCAGAGCAGGAAGCCGTCTTCTCTCTCCTCAGGCCAATGCCCGGCTCACCGTCACTCGGCGCTTCTCCCAGGTGCTGTCAGCACTGGGGCTGGATGAGGAGCAGCTGCTGTCTGAGGCAGGAAAGGTGGACAGAGAGGGCACCCCCAGGAAACCCAGGTGAGTCTCCCCGTCAGGTCAAGAACTGACTCCAGAGTCAGGGGCCTCTATCTGTGTCTTGAAGGAGCCACAGGTCAATGGGGGTGAGAATGGAGCACTCTCCTCAGAGGCCCCCAAGGACAGAACCCACCGGCAGCCAGCCTGACAGGCACTACAACCCCAGCCTGGACCCGGAGTGCAGTCCCTGAGATAAAATTAAAGGCTTTATGGCAAACACAGTATGAGATTTCTGGTGGTGGGGGTGGT